CTGACGGGCCAGTGAGCGGGCGTCGGGAGTGGGCGGATGCGTTGGGGTTCGGGTCGTGGGTGTTGAGGCGGAGAGGAAGGCGTGGTGTGGCGTCTCCAGGTGATTGCGATTGGGGGAAGGTAGAGGAGCCAGAGAACGACTCAGCCGTTTCGGGGGAAGAGGAAGTTGGACAACATCGGCTGTTTTAGTGCTTTTTATTTTTCCCCAATTCAGCAGAGAATATTTTCAAGGGGGGTGAGTTATAATGACCTATCGCGTTTTACTGAGCCCAGTTCCACTCCCGCCCTTCCTTGGCTTTGTAGGGTCTCCCCTCCGCTCCCTCGGAAGCGCTTCTAAGAAGGTGGGCAGAGGGGGGGAGGTTTGCTACCAACAGCTCATGAATAATTCATGAGCCCCGCCCTTCGTCAGGAAGCCCCGCCCCTCCGGATCGCGCTGACGCACGCTGCGTTTACCAAACTTAAGGAAGCGACGTCACAGGCCCAACCCCTAAGACGGGGGGCGGGGCGCCAGTTTCAGCACGTGCTGCCTCTACCCGCGCAAGCCCAAAAGGGTGTGCGCAGGCGCTGCCCACTAGGGGGGAGGAAGGAGGCGGGGTGGGGAGGTTGTTGGATTTAGAGCCGGGCGGAGACCGCTGAGACTCATTCCTCAGGAACAAGGGTCGGGTGTCAAGGAGACCTTTTCACACCAGCTCCCGTCCCCCGCCTACGGTGGGTGGGATCGCGCGGCAGAGACAAAGGAGATCAGTAGGGCCGGACATAGCTGCGCAGGGAAGTAGGGTGTCAGTTTGGGGTGGTGGGCTTTTGCGGGGGCTGTGGGGGGGTTATATTTAAACTCCCAGAGCCGTTAAGTTGGTTCGTAGTCTGATGCGCGCGCAACCAGGGTGGTGGCGGAGTGCGCATGCGTGGTTCCCGGGCGAAGGGAACGCGCGCTCACCGTGCGCGCTCGCGGCCGGGTGGTAGTGGCGGAGGAGAAAGGGGTCGGCGCACGCGCGGTTGAGTCCTCGAGTAGTTCGGGTCTCGCGGGCCTCTTGTTTTGGTCTCGCGGGCTAGTAGGGCGCACTTGGCGGGGAGGCGCTTGGGCGCGAGACTAGGCGTGAAGAGCAGAGCTGCGCGCGCACTCGGGAAAGGGGGGAAGGGAGCAGGGTCCAGGCAGGGGGGGTTAGGCCCCCTGATCCCCCTCGTTACCCCGACTGGCACGGAATAAGGGGAGGAAATGATCGAGATGGCGGCGGAGAAGGAGCCGTTTCTGGTGCCGGCCCCGCCGCCGCCGCTCAAAGATGAGTCGGGCGGAGGGGGCGGCCCCACGGTGCCACCGCACCAAGAGGCCGCCTCTGGGGAGCTCCGCGGCGGGACGGAGCGTGGTCCGGGTCGTTGCGCGCCATCTGCGGGGTCCCCAGCCGCTGCGGTCGGTCGGGAAAGCCCCGGGGCCGCGGCCACCTCCTCCAGTGGTCCCCAGGCGCAGCAGCACCGAGGGGGCGGCCCCCAGGCGCAGTCGCATGGGGAGGCCCGCCTGTCGGATCCCCCGGGGCGAGCCGCTCCCCCGGACGTGGGGGAGGAGCGCCGGGGAGGGGGCGGGACAGAGCTGGGTCCCCCTGCTCCTCCTCGACCCCGCAATGGCTATCAGCCCCACCGGCCACCTGGGGGGGGCGGGGGCAAGAGGAGAAATAGCTGTAATGTAGGGGGAGGCGGGGGAGGCTTCAAACATCCGGCCTTCAAGAGGCGCAGGCGGGTGAATTCGGACTGTGACTCTGTGTTACCCTCCAACTTCCTCCTGGGGGGCAATATCTTTGATCCCCTGAACCTGAATAGCCTCCTGGATGAGGAAGTGAGCCGCACTCTCAACGCGGAGACCCCTAAGTCATCCCCCCTTCCGGCCAAAGGGCGAGATCCGGTGGAGATCCTCATCCCCAAAGATATTACTGACCCGCTCAGTCTCAATACTTGCACTGATGAGGGCCATGTAGTTCTTGCTTCGCCACTCAAGACTGGTCGGAAGCGGCATAGACACCGGGGACAGCACCACCAGCAGCAGCAGGCAGCCGGAGGGAGTGAGAGTCACCCCGTGCCGCCCACAGCCCCTCTCACCCCCTTACTCCACGGGGAGGGCGCCTCACAGCAGCCGCGGCACAGGGGCCAGAACCGGGATGCCCCCCAACCCTATGAACTCAACACAGCCATCAACTGCAGGGATGAAGTGGTGTCTCCCCTTCCATCTGCTCTGCAGGGTCCCTCAGGCTCCCTATCAGCCCCTCCAGCTGCCTCAGTTATCTCTGCACCCCCATCTTCCTCCTCCCGACATCGCAAACGTCGCAGGACTTCCAGCAAGTCGGAGGCAGGGGCTAGGGGTGGAGGCCAGGGTTCCAAGGAAAAGGGCCGAGGGAGTTGGGGAGGCCGCCACCACCACCACCACCCACTGCCTGCAGCAGGCTTCAAAAAGCAACAGCGCAAGTTCCAGTATGGGAATTATTGCAAATACTATGGGTACCGCAATCCTTCCTGTGAGGATGGGCGCCTTCGGGTGTTGAAGCCTGAGTGGTTTCGGGGCCGGGACGTCCTAGATCTGGGCTGCAATGTGGGCCATCTGACCCTGAGCATTGCCTGCAAGTGGGGCCCGTCCCGCATGGTGGGCCTGGATATCGATTCCCGGCTCATCCATTCTGCCCGCCAAAACATCCGACACTACCTTTCCGAGGAGCTGCGTCTCCCACCCCAGACTTTGGAAGGGGACCCGGGGGCAGAGGGTGAGGAAGGGACCACCACCGTTCGAAAGAGGAGCTGCTTCCCAGCCTCGCTGACTGCCAGCCGGGGTCCCATCGCTGCCCCCCAAGTGCCCTTGGATGGAGCGGACACATCAGTCTTCCCCAACAATGTTGTCTTCGTCACGGTAAGAGGGTCCAGAGGCTCTTGGAATAGGGGCAGTTGACCTCACTGCCGATTCTTGCCCTCAGGGTAATTATGTGCTGGATCGAGATGACCTGGTGGAGGCCCAAACACCTGAGTATGATGTGGTGCTCTGCCTCAGCCTCACCAAGTGGGTGCATCTGAACTGGGGAGACGAGGGCCTGAAGCGCATGTTTCGCCGGATCTACCGGCACCTACGCCCTGGGGGCATCCTGGTCCTAGAGCCCCAACCCTGGTCGTCGTATGGCAAGAGAAAGACTCTTACAGTGAGTTGGGTGTTGGGGGAATAGTCATTCCTGTGCTGAAGTGGTCCCTTGCCTCTCTCCTTAGGAAACGATCTACAAGAACTACTACCGAATCCAATTGAAGCCAGAGCAGTTCAGTTCCTACCTGACATCCCCAGACGTGGGCTTCTCCAGCTATGAGCTTGTGGCCACACCCCACAACACCTCTAAAGGTAAGGCTGGTTTATTTTGTCAGGGAGGCTGGCAACCCCTTCTGATCACTCTCTCTCCCCTCAGGCTTCCAGCGTCCTGTGTACCTGTTCCACAAGGCCCGATCCCCCAGCCACTAAGTGGCCCCCTAAACAGAAAGTGTGAAGAGGCTGCCCTCGCTGCTCATAAGGACCTGGGGGAAGAGGAAAGTGTCCCAAGGTCTTTCCTTTCTGACTCCAAAAATAGTTTCCTTTCTTGGATCTGCAAAGAAAGCTTTTCTTCCGTCGCTGCCTCAGCCTCCTCCCTATGCCTCTGGCACCTGCGCAGCAAGGCTGGCTGTGCTGGAGTCACCATCATCTTCCTCTCCCCCAGCCTCCCAGGCTGGATGGCATGGACTGTTTGCTGACCTCTGTTCTCTTAGGGCATGGGAGGTGGGAGGATATCAAATTCTCTAGCCCTTTCCTCCTATTCTCCCAAGGAGAGAGATTCCCATTTCTCCTCGGCCATTGTACCTAGCTCTTGTCCCTAGCTGCATTTCAGTGGACCATGGATAGAGGGACTGAGGGTTAGACGGGGAAGACTGGCAGGGAGGCACGCAGGTACTGTGAAAATCCTTCCCTTTGCCCTCCCCCAGTGGGAGAGGGGGTTGGGTTTTCAATGTGAGAACAGCACAATAAACTTGATGTCTAGGGCAGTGGCCCCCACACCTGTCTCGGTACTGTCTAGCTGGTGGGGG